TTGCCTCTGTGGGTAAGGTCCCACTGTTGTGAGCTGGTGAACAGCCCGTCAGTGACAGTATTCAAGTAGAGACCATGGATTCTGTGAAGGGAAGTCCTGTGACGGGTGAGAGATTGAAATAGATACCTTGGCATCTGGTTTCTTGGCCAAAAAAAAAGGCCAGCTGTGGGAGTATGGGTAGGTGGGTGCATGCTGGGGGAAGCGGGAGTCTGTGTTGATATTTCCTAATCCTTGGAGGGCTGTCCTGTGCCAGACGTGGAGTTTGCAGAGTTCATCAGGACAGGAGGGATATATATCCTATTCTTTATCCTTGCCTTTGGATTGGGGGCTCTTCGTTCAGAAGAGCCCTCTGACACCTGCCTGTGTCCTCAGGGTTCAGCACAGGACCTAGCATGAGATGTTGGTGGTCCCAGTAAAATTTTGAGCTGATTTGTTGTGTGCGGCTCCAAAGAGTGAGGCCAGGAATAGGAGTGGGATGATGGGTGCAAGTTTTGATGTAGCAGAGGAGTCCTTTCTGACAGCTGTTGAGGACTGCAACAGGCTGGGGTGGGTGAGGATGGAGTTCCACATCACTGTGGATCTGCTTGAAACTAAGTGGCTAGATTGTTGGGGGTAACTGGGAACTGAGGGTTGACAGTCACCTAACCTAGTCCTAAGTCAGAATGAGAACATTACTCTCATGCTTCCCTCTCCAATTCCGTGTGGCTTCCCCCCTCACCTACATCACTTCCCCAGCTGAATAGAGGCCACTTTGGGGCTGCGTCACCAAGGGCTCATCTAGGCTGAGAAAGGAGGGCCAAGAGTAATGTTGTATTAACAGGCTCAGTGACTCAATGGTCAGTGTTGAAATCCTGCCCCACCTCCACCCTCCTGCCCTCAAATTCAACAGCAAGTACTTGAGTTGTAAAAATTAGTGCTGGATCGGGCCCAACCCTCATGTTACAGATGGGATCACTGGAGTCTCCAGAAAGAAGGGACTTTCCCAGGGTTATCAAAGCCAGGCTAGAACTCAGATCCATCTCCCAGTCTGTGGCCTGACTCCTTAAGCCAAGAGAAGGGTTGCAAGGCCGTGAAGGGCTGAGTGCAGGGCTCTGTGCATTGTAGGTGCTCAGTGGTTTGCTGAATGAGTGAAGGTTGTCTCCATGGTGCGGGTGGCAGCTCATCCCTTCTCAAACTTTTTGAGGAAGCTCCCCAAGCCTGCCCTAGTGGATTAGAGCACTAAGATCCCCCAGAGCTTTGGCTGCCAGGTGAATGCCAGTTGCCCCCTACCCACACTCAGTCACACTTCAGACTTTCCAAACTCTTCCTCCTGGCCTATGAAGTAAGCCCCAGGTGAACAGCCTCCACTGCCATCACGACTTCCTCTCCTAGTATGTCACCCACCATGCTGCAGACGCATGGTGGTCTTCCTGTTCCTGCAGCATTACTCCCAATTCAGTCTTACCTCAGCGCCTTTGCATATGCTGCCTGTCTGCCCAGGTCTTCGCATGGCTGGCTTTACAACAGTCAATCTCCTCTCAGAGGTCTTCCCTGGCCACCCTATCTAGAGAGCCACTTCCAATCTAGAGAGCCACTTCCAATCACCACATCTTCTTTTATTTTTATAGCCTTTATCACTACCTAAATTTTCATGCGTGCTTATCTGTTTAAGCAATTGTCTCCCCAGTAAGAATATCAGTCCCTTTGCCGGCCGCGTGCCATGGCTTTCGCCTGTAATCCCAGCACTTTGGGAGGCCAAAGTGGGAGGATCACTTGAGGTCAGGAGTTCGAGACCAGCCTGGCTGACATGGTAAAACCCCTGTCTCTACTAAAAATAAAAAAATTTAGCCAGGTGTGGTGGTGTGTGCCTGTAATCCCAGCTACTTGGGAGGCTGAGGCAGGATAGTCGCTTGAACCCAGGAGGAGGAGGTTACAGTGAGCCAAGGTTGTGCTACTGCACTCCAGCGTGGGTAACAGAGCGAGACTCCATCTCAAAACAAAACAAAAAGAACAAACAGAAAAAGAATATGAGTCCCTTGGAAACAGGAACCTTGTCTGTCTTTCTCAGTGCTGTGACATCTAGCACAGTGCCTGGCACTGGTAATAGGTACTTAGTAAGTATCTGTTAAACGAAGGAATCATTAGTGGGACTGCCCCATTCCTCTTGGAGGAAGCCCTGCTTTTAGCTTCAGTGTGATTCCTCGAGCCTTCCTTGGGCCTCCTCTGTCCCTGTAACCACCTGTGCTAGGGACTGGGTGCTGGGGTTGTAGCTGTTCCCTGCCCTGGAGGTACCCACAGTCTGGCAAGGAGCTGGCTCCAAGGCTGAGTGGCAAGTGGGCAGAGCCAGTCTCAATGGTCACCCTTACTGCTTCCCAGGGCTTATTAGAAGCCCGAGAGCTGGGGTTCCAGGCCTGACATTTTTCTGGGATGTGGCTGGGGGCTTCACTTCCTCTCTGGGGATCTCACTCCTTCTATCTGGAAAATAGGGTCAGAATTCTCAGATTCTCAAGGATGGAGGGTTTGAGTTAACCTGAGTGTGAGTGTTTGTGAACTTGTGACATTCATGTTAGTCCTTGTCATTTGTCCTGTGTTACACATTCAGCAGGCCCCCAACACTGTAGAGAGTGGCAGACCCTGCTCTAGGGCATCCAGGAAGGCTTCACTGAGGAAGGGACTTGGGGTGTGGACCCTTCATTTTATTGATTGAGCACCTTCTGTGTGTCAGCTGCAGTCCCTGCGTTTGAGGAAGTGAGACCAGGGGGATGTACACAAGATGACTGTGCAGAGTGATCTGAGCAATGACAGGAAAGACTGCCAAGAGGTGAGACCGGGGAGCTTGATCACCCTGAGGTCGACAGTGGACTGACATCTTCCCTCTGCTGTAGGCACTGGATCCAGCATCCTCTCCGCCCTCCAGGACCTCTTCTCTGTCACCTGGCTCAATAGGTCCAAGGTGGAAAAGCAGCTACAGGTCATCTCAGTGCTCCAGTGGGTCCTGTCCTTCCTTGTACTGGGTAAGCTGGGCCTTAGAGGGAGGGCAGGTGGGTAGGACCTGACCTGTGGCCATCTGCCCCCCAGGAGTGGCCTGCAGTGCCATCCTCATGTACATATTCTGCACTGATTGCTGGCTCATCGCTGTGCTCTACTTCACTTGGCTGGTGTTTGACTGGAACACACCCAAGAAAGGTAAGTGCAAGGCCTCCCTTGCCCCACCTCTCCCCCACCAACTCTGTATTTTATTCCCTGGAAGGTGGCAGGAGGTCACAGTGGGTCCGAAACTGGGCTGTGTGGCGCTACTTTCGAGACTACTTTCCCATCCAGGTAAAGTGCTGTGAGTGTTGTTTTGGGAGGGTCAGTTTCCTCTGACCCAAGGTCATCCTTGCAGCTGGTGAAGACACACAACCTGCTGACCACCAGGAACTATATCTTTGGATACCACCCCCATGGTATCATGGGCCTGGGTGCCTTCTGCAACTTCAGCACAGAGGCCACAGAAGTGAGCAAGAAGTTCCCAGGCATACGGCCTTACCTGGCTACACTGGCAGGCAACTTCCGAATGCCTGTGTTGAGGGAGTACCTGATGTCTGGAGGTAAGAATCCACCCCCTGTGCTCCTGCTGGGCACCCTGACTGTTGCGTCCTTCCCTCCCCTCAGGTATCTGCCCTGTCAGCCGGGACACCATAGACTATTTGCTTTCAAAGAATGGGAGTGGCAATGCTATCATCATCGTGGTCGGGGGTGCGGCTGAGTCTCTGAGCTCCATGCCTGGCAAGAATGCAGTCACCCTGCGGAACCGCAAGGGCTTTGTGAAACTGGCCCTGCGTCATGGGTGAGTGCCTCCCTACACACACACACACCCCTGGGTATGACAGACCCTGGCCTCTCCCTTCCAGAGCTGACCTGGTTCCCATCTACTCCTTTGGAGAGAATGAAGTGTACAAGCAGGTGATCTTCGAGGAGGGCTCCTGGGGCCGATGGGTCCAGAAGAAGTTCCAGAAATACATTGGTTTCGCCCCATGCATCTTCCATGGTCGAGGCCTCTTCTCCTCCGACACCTGGGGGCTGGTGCCCTACTCCAAGCCCATCACCACTGTTGGTAAGCCCCTAGCCTGCAGACCAAGGGCTGTCACTAACCAGAAGCCTCTGCCCTGTCCCTGCAGTGGGAGAGCCCATCACCATCCCCAAGCTGGAGCACCCAACCCAGCAAGACATCGACCTGTACCACACCATGTACATGGAGGCCCTGGTGAAGCTCTTCGACAAGCACAAGACCAAGTTCGGCCTCCCGGAGACTGAGGTCCTGGAGGTGAACTGAGCCAGCCTTCGGGGCCAATTCCCTGGAGGAACCAGCTGCAAATCACTTTTTTGCTCTGTAAATTTGGAAGTGTCATGGGTGTCTGTGGGTTATTTAAAAGAAATTATAACAATTTTGCTAAACCATTACAATGTTAGGTCTTTTTTAAGAAGGAAAAAGTCAGTATTTCAAGTTCTTTCACTTCCAGCTTGCCCTGTTCTAGGTGGTGGCTAAATCTGGGCCTAATCTGGGTGGCTCAGCTAACCTCTCTTCTTCCCTTCCTGAAGTGACAAAGGAAACTCAGTCTTCTTGGGGAAGAAGGATTGCCATTAGTGACTTGGACCAGTTAGATGATTCACTTTTTGCCCCTAGGGATGAGAGGCGAAAGCCACTTCTCATACAAGCCCCTTTATTGCCACTACCCCACGCTCGTCTAGTCCTGAAACTGCAGGACCAGTTTCTCTGCCAAGGGGAGGAGTTGGAGAGCACAGTTGCCCCGTTGTGTGAGGGCAGTAGTAGGCATCTGGAATGCTCCAGTTTGATCTCCCTTCTGCCACCCCTACCTCACCCCTAGTCACTCATATCGGAGCCTGGACTGGCCTCCAGGATGAGGATGGGGGTGGCAATGACACCCTGCAGGGGAAAGGACTGCCCCCCATGCACCATTGCAGGGAGGATGCCGCCACCATGAGCTAGGTGGAGTAACTGGTTTTTCTTGGGTGGCTGATGACATGGATGCAGCACAGACTCAGCCTTGGCCTGGAGCACATGCTTACTGGTGGCCTCAGTTTACCTTCCCCAGATCCTAGATTCTGGATGTGAGGAAGAGATCCCTCTTCAGAAGGGGCCTGGCCTTCTGAGCAGCAGATTAGTTCCAAAGCAGGTGGCCCCCGAACCCAAGCCTCACTTTTCTGTGCCTTCCTGAGGGGGTTGGGCCGGGGAGGAAACCCAACCCTCTCCTGTGTGTTCTGTTATCTCTTGATGAGATCATTGCACCATGTCAGACTTTTGTATATGCCTTGAAAATAAATGAAAGTGAGAATCCTCTATGAGTTATTGCTGGGGCTGCATCTGCATCT